CATGCTGGAAACTTTGGTAAGACATGTGCACTCCAGAGTTTGGGAGATAAACCCTACGAAGACTGAAGGACCTCCTACTTCAGTTTTTAGGGGTCCAGTTGTCAGGGGTTTTCCAGGATATCCCTTTCAAAGTAAAAGGCAAATCATAAAATACACATAAGATAAACGAAACAGTAACTTACACATTTTCCAAAAGAGATACCTAAAATTGTTCATAGTGTTTATGTCCTTTGACATAGTGTTTATGTCCTTTGAGATGTTTTCATTGTGCACAGAGTGTAAACATAATAAACTAATATGAGACCTCACTACTCATCCATCACAATCCAGTGTTTATTTGTACTGGCTTATTTGTACACTTTTATTTATTTGTGTTTATTTGTACACTTTTTTTTAATCGCCTGTCTTTCCTCACTGTGATATAAAGTTCACGAAATTCAGGTCTGTCTTGTTCACTGCTACATCCTTGGCACTTAAAATGTAGTTGATGCTCAAGAAATATGTTTTGGTGAAATGAATGAAACATACTATACACATAATTTTGGAGCCAGCTACTTTAACCTCCAGACACTTAAGATTATACTTCATCTTTCTTAAAATGCGTCCCTCCAAAAATCATATGAAAGCACTGTTCCCATACTCCAAAGACTATTTCTATGAATGCAGATTCAGAACCAGGAAGCCTTCGTCTTTTGGCAGTCTTCGAGTCTCTTCCCTTTTGGCCGGTACTGCCGTAGAGACTACAACGGACACAGCCTTGCGTGGATCATTCTTTAGAGGACCCAACTCACCAAAGACGGGAGAAAGTTGTTCCTAGGCAAGCAGCCCAGCCCAGGGCCATGTCCCGCCTTAAGCCACACGGAGGCGCTAGAGCGCCACAGTCTCCGCGGGGCCCGGGGCAGCTGGGAGAACGACTCTGGGCGGCTGTATTGACTGCCGGGTGTGGGCGGAGCGAAGGGCGCCCCGGCCGGTATGGCGGGCAGGAAGTGCGGGTGCGCGCCTGCGCATAGGTCGGGTCTGCGGTGTCACCGCTTTCGCTTCTGCTTGAGTCAGTCCTCACGGTGACGCTTTTCCCCAGCTCACAGATATTTATAGTTTTTTTTTTGTTTCAGGTAGTCAAGTGAAAAAATGAGCTTCATCTGTGGATTGCAGTCTGCTGCTAGAAACCATGTTTTCTTCCGATTTAATTCACTGTCTAACTGGAGAAAATGTAACACATTAGCATCCACCTCACGGGGCTGTCATCAAGTACAAGTTAACCATATAGTAAATAAGTATCAGGGACTGGGAGTAAATCAGTGTGACAGGTGGAGTTTTCTGCCTGGAAACTTTCATTTTTATAGTACTTTTAACAACAAAAGAACAGGAGGCCTCTCAAGTACCAAAAGTAAGGAAATTTGGAGGATTACCAGCAAATGTACTGTATGGAATGATGCTTTTTCAAGACAGCTGCTAATAAAAGAAGTTACAGCAGTCCCTAGTCTGTCAGTATTGCATCCTCTAAGCCCTGCTTCCATAAGAGCTATTAGGAATTTCCATACTTCTCCACGGTTTCAAGCTGCTCCGGTTCCTCTCTTGTTGATGATTCTTAAACCAGTACAGAAGTTATTTGCAATCATTGTAGGCAGGTAAAATGCTTTTTTAGAATAAAAACTTTTATTTCAGAACTTTGAATTTTTCTTTTTGCTTTAGGGGCATAAGGAAATGGTGGCAGGCACTTCCTCCTAACAAGAAGGAAGTAGTTAAAGAAAATATAAGGAAGAATAAATGGAAGCTATTCCTTGGTTTGAGTAGTTTTGGATTGCTCTTTGTGGTGTTTTATTTTACTCACCTGGAAGTAAGTCCAATCACAGGAAGGAGCAAGCTACTATTATTGGGGAAAGAACAGTTCAGACTTTTATCGGAACTGGAATATGAAGCAGTAAGTAGTAAGAGTTGTTTTTAATTAGACTGTTTAAAATAAGAAGTAATTTTTAATCTTTCAGTGGATGGAAGAATTTAAAAATGATATGCTAACTGAGAAAGATGCCCGATACCTGGCTGTTAAAGAAGTGCTTTGTCATCTAATTGAATGCAATAAAGATGTTCCAGGGATCTCTCAGATCAATTGGGTTATTCATGTGGTTGATTCCCCAATTATTAATGCCTTCGTGCTTCCAGTAAGTAAATGTTCTCAAACGCATTGTAATTGTAATTGCTTACATTATTTTCTTTGTGGTGCAGAATGGACAAATGTTTGTTTTCACTGGATTTTTAAATAGTGTAACCGATATTCATCAACTTTCTTTCCTTCTGGGCCATGAAATAGCACATGCAGTACTTGGGCATGCTGTAAGTACCTAAAATGAATGTTCAGGTTTGGAAATGTAGTTTTTATTATTTTGATTATTCTTAGGCAGAAAAGGCTGGCATGGTTCATTTGTTGGATTTCCTAGGTATGATTTTCCTCACAATGATTTGGGCCATTTGTCCTCGAGATAGCTTGGCACTTTTGTGCCAGTGGATACAGTCTAAATTGCAGGAGGTAAGTCTGAGACAATAACTTGAATTGATCATCTTAATGGAGCTTTTCTGTCATTTCTTCTTAGTATATGTTTAATAGACCATACAGCAGAAAATTGGAGGCCGAAGCTGACAAAATTGGACTACTGCTTGCTGCAAAGGTAAAGTGTTTAGTAGTTGAGAATACATAATGTCATTGTGTGGTTTTACTAATTTTGGTTTTAGGCTTGTGCAGACATAAGAGCCAGTTCAGTGTTTTGGCAGCAAATGGAGTTCGTTGATAGCCTGCATGGCCAACCCAAGATGCCAGAATGGTTATCTACACACCCTTCTCATGGCAATCGAGTTGAGTACTTGGATAGACTTATACCTCAGGTGAGCTGACACCGTAGAAGGCGGGACATTATTAGTATTTTTTTATTTTATTATTTCTTTATAGGCTCTCAAAATTAGAGAGATGTGTAATTGTCCACCACTGTCTAATCCAGACCCTCGATTACTATTCAAACTCAGCACGAAGCATTTTCTTGAAGAATCAGAGAAAGAAGACCTAAATATCACGAAGAAACAGAAAATGGATACTCTTCCTATTCAAAAACAGGAGCAAATACCATTAACATACATAGTTGAGAAAAGAACGGGCAGTTGAATTAAAATTTATGAGACACAAGATATATGAAGAATGTTGCAGTCCTTATCATTTTATGTTACTTTTTAAAAAATGATGTTTGAAGTGAAAAAAAAAAGGATATTCAGGGTCAAATCATGTACATTACAGATATTATCTAAATTCTTCTAGAATTTATTTTTCATGAAATATTGATGTATTTTAATCTATGTTAAAATATCTTCAATGAGGAAAATGTCACAGAATAAATTTATATTACACATTTTACTCTGTCTTCTACTTGCTTTTGATTTAGAAGG